ACAGAGGATACTCTGTTTAAAAAAAAAACAAAAAAATCTGTGTGGGATTATTTGTTCTAAGTCTCTCTCCTTCAGTAGAATGTAAGCTCCATGAGGGTAGGCTATATTGTCCACCATGGTATATATTCAGTGCTTTGTATAGTGCTAGAGACATAGCGCTAAATACACATTTATTGAATGAACGAAGGAGTAGCAGCAGCAGGCTGACTCCCCTGATCACCCAGCTGGCCTAGTTTCTGCCATCACTTTGCCATCCCAGAATGACTCAGGTAGAGTCCAGTCCAGCCCAGCGCCCAGAGCGACTGTCCTCTCCTCTGCAGCATTTCAGATCCTCCTCAATGACCTGGTTTAGGGAGGCAGACATAAGCGCCCCGTGAGTAGAGTTAGAGACTTTCTCAGTGGCTCCCTACAGGAATGATATTACCTTGGGGGTTTTGAGCACAAATTTCTGTTTGCTTTCATCAGGACCCAGCTGTGCCTTCAGTTTCAGGAGTTTCGCCACCTCCTCCTCGATCTGTGGAGGGAAAGAAGGCGCTGAGCTATCCATCTGTCACTCTCCTCCCTCCCCCGCCATTCATTCAATATTCCTCCCTCATCACATCTCTCTGCTCAGGCCTAGCTTTGTTTCTCTCGGGACCCACCCCGGATGTCTCCCCACGCAGCCCACTCTCCTCCCTACAAGACTGGTCGCTTCCCTCACATCTCTACCCTATGTCCCGAACACCCTGGCTTTACGTCCTCCCAGGCTTTGCCTTGGCCCTCTCCCCTGCTGCCTAAATCTCACCAGCTCGGCGCTGGCCTTCTGCTGCTTGAGGCCTCGCACGCGCTCTCCCTGAAGTTTCACCAGCTCCTCCAGCGCCGCACGCTCTGCCATCCCGGCTGTCCACTTGAGCCGCCTGCTGTCTCGACCTGCGGTGGTTGCCCCAGCCTCAGCAAGGATGACTTCCGGCTATCGAGTCGCTGGGTCGCACGCCTAGAGAGCCTCCGCCGAGCACAAAAATTATTTCCGGCTCCTCCCGGAAGTGCCGAAGCTGGCTACTAAGGGAACTTGGGAGGATCCCACCTCAGCCTTCGTGACTAGTGAGGTGCGCAAACGCCCGAGTTTTCCCTGGTGCGCGGGTTCCGCCTTTGCAGTGCCCTCCACCCTTCCTGGTGTCTGACCCGCCTCCTTCCCAGGCCTTTTGTTCCTGTCCCGGAAAGCCGGCGTCCTGCCGCGCGATGCCCCTGCTCGGACTTCTTCCCAGGAGGGCCTGGGCTTCGCTGCTCAGCCAGCTCCTGCGACCGCCCTGCGCTTCGTGCACCGGGGCGGTCCGTTGCCAAAGCCAGGTGAGCGAGACAGAATTATCTCTGGTCTGTCCATGAAATGGTGCTTTGGCTTCCTGTTGCTCAGGGTGAAGAGTCTTTGCAGGTTGGTGGTCAACAGGGTCAGAGATGCCACAGGAAGCCACATCTCACATTCATTCTTCTGCCAGGTTGCAGAGGCAGTGTTAACATCCCAACTGAAAGCACATCAAGAGAAACCAAATTTTATTATCAAGACCCCAAAGGTAATACTTTTTGCCTACCCTATCCCATTAGATTGTTTTCACTATGGCTGCTTTTGGTTTCCAGGGTACCAGGGATCTTAGTCCTCAGCATATGGTTGTGAGGGAGAAAATTCTTGATTTGGTTATCAGCTGCTTTAAACGTCATGGAGCAAAGGGGATGGACACCCCAGCATTTGAGCTGAAGGTAAGGGGAGAAGAAAGAGTACGTGCAACCTCCAACTGTGGCTCATTCTGTTTGACCCCTATAGGAAACCCTGACTGAGAAGTATGGAGAGGACTCTGGGCTCATGTATGATCTGAAGGATCAAGGTGGAGAGCTGTTGTCCCTCCGCTATGACCTTACTGTATCCTTTTGAGTACTGGAGCCTGACCTGTCAGTATCCCTCTTCCTTAACCCATTTATGTGAGGTTCCCTTTGCTCGTTATCTGGCCATGAATAAGGTGAAGAAGATGAAACGTTATCATGTTGGAAAGGTGTGGCGGCGAGAGAGCCCAACCATAGTCCAAGGCCGTTATAGGGAGTTCTGCCAGTGTGTAAGTGACCTGATGGGAGCAGCACAGTTTGAGATGTTTTTTCCCATCTTTTTCTTTGCTGTAGGATTTTGACATTGCTGGTCAGTTTGACCCTATGATCCCCGATGCAGAGTGTTTGAAGATCATGTGTGAAATCCTAAGTGGATTGCAGTTGGGAGACTTTCTCATTAAGGTGAGGCCAGGGCTGAGAACTGTGGGAGAAGTAAGCACTTGGGTCACTGACATTGAGTTCTCAGGTAAATGACCGGCGGATTGTGGATGGGATGTTTGCTGTCTGTGGTGTTCCTGAAAGCAAGTTCCGTGCCATCTGCTCCTCCATAGATAAACTAGACAAGGTAACAAAGAAGACATACTTCAGTAGACCCTAGGGGCTGGGCTAATGTTTGGGTGTTTATGCAGATGGCTTGGAAAGATGTGAGACATGAGATGGTGGTGAAGAAAGGCCTGGCTCCTGAGGTGGCTGATCGAATTGGGGACTATGTCCAGTGTCATGGTAAGAACCAGGGTTTTCAGAGCTGTGATAGAGAGTGAACAGCAGAGACTTTATTTCTCTCCAGGTGGGGTATCCCTAGTAGAGCAAATGTTTCAGGATCCCAGACTATCCCAGAACAAGCAGGCCCTGGAGGGCCTGGGAGACCTAAAGCTGCTATTTGAATACCTGACTTTATTTGGAATTGCTGATAAGGTAAGCTGAATTGCAAATGGACCTCCTGCTGAGTTTGGGACTGACTGTAATCTTGTCCCCACAGATCTCCTTTGACCTCAGCCTGGCTCGGGGCCTAGACTACTATACAGGAGTGATCTATGAAGCAGTGCTGCTGCAGACCCCAACTCAGGCTGGGGAGGAGCCCCTGAATGTGGGCAGTGTGGCTGCTGGTGGGCGCTATGATGGGCTGGTGGGCATGTTTGACCCCAAGGGCCACAAGGTGCCATGTGTGGGACTCAGCATTGGGGTTGAGCGAATCTTCTACATTGTGGAGCAGAGGATGAAGGTAGGTCCTAGATAGGTGTGAGGTGGGGCTGGTTTATTAGTTTTACTTTCTTCTCTCTTATTAGACCAAAGGTGAGAAGGTGCGGACTACAGAGACTCAAGTGTTTGTGGCCACACCACAGAAGAACTTTCTCCAAGAACGGTTGAAGCTTATTGCAGAGCTTTGGGATTCTGGAATCAAGGTATGGTGGAGCTGATATCTGAGCCATCTGGGTAAGTCCCTTACTCTGTCTTGATCCTTTTCAGGCAGAGATGCTATACAAGAACAACCCCAAACTATTAACCCAGCTGCACTATTGTGAGAGCACAGGCATTCCACTGGTGGTCATTATTGGTGAGCAAGAACTGAAAGAAGGGGTCATCAAGATCCGTTCAGTGGCCAGCAGAGAGGAGGTGAGTGGCGGCAGCAGAAATAGAAGGGACGAGTTTATCACATGAGGATTCTCTTATGTTTCAGGTGGCCATTAAACGGGAAAATTTTGTGGCTGAAATTCAGAAGCGACTGTCTGAGTCTTGATCCTTGCCTGATTCCCATCTGCTGCTCTTTGTAGAAAAGGTTTCCTCTAGAACTGAATTCCTCTGGAATTGAGTGATGGACTTCACAACAACTAGCCAGGAAGGGTGACAAGTACCTTCTGCCTCCTCCATTCTTCCTGGGTGCAGAACTGTAGAAGACCCTGAGGACTCCTGGGCTAGTGTGAGCAGCTATTCTGCATGGGTGCAGATGGCTGGATGTGAAAGAGACATGCTCTAGCTGCAGAGGCAAATTTGAAGTGCCACGGAACGTTGTCAAGAGGTAGTGAGATTGTTGCTGTGAGCAAGGCTCTGGGAGAGTCACCTCAGGCTCAGGATTCTGAACCATTGAGATCAGAAACCAGATACTTAGCCTTCTACTGTAGCTACGGAACCAGATTCTGGTGAATTTGTCCACAATCAGCCATTGGCCTGTCTGGGGAGTTTTTGGAAGACAGCAAAGAGGGGCAATGGCTGCTTTCAGCTTTGAGGACAGATGCTATCCTAAGGGCATGGCAGTACCCATGTTGATTTGACATCTCTCTAGCCCATCCATTGCTTACAGTAGAAGAGTGGGGCTGTATGCTTGATAATCTTGAACATTGAACTTAATAGATGACTTGACAAGGTAGAGATCTGATATTTTGAGATTTTGGAGACCATTTCCTGTGCCAGAATCACTGCTCTATTCCATACCGTGCCATGGAGGCTGTTTTAGAAGTGGTTGGATAACATGTTAAATAAAATATTAAGTGTAGTAGTTTGGGTAATTTGTTATTGTTATCAAGG